TGCCGGTACCTCCCTCAGTTGCTTGAGCTGTTCTCCTGGAACTCACTGCCCTTCAGATAGCCACAACACTTGACACACAATATTTTCCATACCCGTAGGCATCTATCATTCAGAGGAAGAGGCTTATCTTCCAGTCTTTGTACCCTGCAGGGCCCAATGCAGGCTGGCTGGTGGGCACCTGGCCTCCAGGAATGCTTCCTGGAATAGCAATGAATGGCGCTCTAGTCTCTTAGAGTCTCAGCATTTATGTCCATTTCAATTAAAGAAAAAAAAAAAAAAAGAATCGCAGGAGGTGGTGTAGTGAGCAGCACAGGATAACGCGCTTCGTAGGTATGAACTCAGTTAACCCCACAGTCACACTATGAAGTGTGTTATCCCCATTTCCCAGATAAGGGAAAAGACAGAGAGGTTAAGTAATTTGACCAAAGTCAACAGCTGGTGACTGGAGAGCCAGGTTTAAAAACCGGATGCCGGCTCCGTGCAGCAGCCCGCCGATGGCTACTGGAGCGGAGAGGTTCCGAGGTTTCAGGGGCATTTTGTCCTTTCCCACTTCTGGGCCGTGGGCTCCCCCATAGACGATCCCGCGGGCCCTTCCTCCTCTGACACCCTCGGATCTGGTTCCACCTTTCCCGGACCGCAGCTCAGCCCCGCGCCTCTCCAGCTCTTCGATGACCGGTTCCCGGCCGTGCCCCGGGCCCTCCCTCGGAGCGCGCGCCGCCAGGGGCACCTGTCCCTGCGCGGGGGTGTCGCCGCCCCTCGGCGCCGCCGGGCGCTTGCCGCTGAGCCGTGGCGCCCCTGGCAGGAGCACTGCAAGGACGCCTCCCGGGACTGCACCGCGGCCCTGCGCACTTGGGGCGACGGGGCCAGGCGCGGGGGACGGCTGCGGGCTGGGAGGGCGCGCGGAGGAGACACCGCTGAGGGGACGCCGCTGAGGGCGCCACGCGGGGGGCGCGGCTGAGGCGCCTCGAAGGGCAAGCGCCAAGGGGGCGCGGGCGCCGCCGGAAGCTGGGGCGGGGCGCCCAGCGGGATGCGGTGAAGGGCGAGCGGCGCGGCGGCTGCGATGAGTGCCTCTGCGGCCACCGGGGTCTTCGTGCTGTCCCTCTCGGCCATCCCGGTCACCTATGTCTTCAACCACCTGGCGGCCCAGCATGAGTGAGTGAGCCGGCGCGGCGGGGGTCGCGCCGAGGGGCGGCGGGAGTTGGCTCGCCGCGACGGGAGCCTCGCAACTTTTCCGAGGGGGCTGGGACCGTCCGCCGCGGGACAGAGGTTCGTGGCCGCAGGGGCTCCCCGCGCCTGGCTAGTGACCACCTCCCTGTTCTGGTCGTTGCAGTTCCTGGACTATTGTAGGGGTTGCTGCCCTCATCCTGTTCCTGGTAGCACTGCTGGCTCGTGTCCTCGTCAAAAGAAAACCACCCCGGGACCCACTGTTCTATGGTACGTCTCCACAAAGGGAAATCTTTTGTATCTGCTTTTTAAACTGCTGCTTTCTTTGCTCTAGTGTATGCAGTTTTTGGATTTACCAGCGTGGTGAACCTCATCATAGGACTGGAGCAAGATGGAATCATTGACGGGTTCATGACACACTACTTGAGAGAGGTATGGGATCACTTAGTGATTATGAGGTTTCATAAAGTGGACTTCTTTTTAATGCTTTCTTTAGGGTGAACCGTATCTGAACACCGCATATGGGCACATGATCTGCTACTGGGATGGCTCTGCTCATTATCTGATGTACCTGGTGATGGTGGCAGCCATAGCATGGGAGTAAGTCAGTTCACCTGGTGTGTGCCTTTGCCACCTTAGCAACCGATAAGCGGGTATGTAAGGAAACGTTATGCATAGAGGCAAAAAGTCAAGATTTTTTTGTTGTTGTTGTTACAGGGAAACTTATAGAACCATTGGCCTATATTGGGTTGGATCTATTATTATGAGTGTTGTTGTTTTTGTGCCAGGAAACATTGTAGGTAAGAAACTTTATCTTAAAGTTCACTTTCCTGTAACTTCTTTCTCTTTCTCTCTTTTAAATAGGGAAGTATGGAACACGAATTTGCCCTGCTTTTTTCTTAAGCATACCATATACTTGTCTTCCTGTCTGGGCTGGTTTCAGAATCTATAATCAGCCATCAGAAAATTATAATTACCCCTCAAAGGTGATTTTATTAAGCTTTGATGTACCCTGTTCGGCCTGCTCTTTAGGTACAAACTCTATTTTAGGTTATTCAAGAAGCCCAAGCGAAAGACCTGCTGAGAAGACCATTTGATTTAATGTTGGTTGTGTGTCTCCTCCTGGCAACTGGATTTTGCCTGTTCAGAGGTTTGGTAAGCATAACAGATCATAATAACGTAACATTTATTTTTATAATGAGTTTATTTTTGTCCTTAGATTGCTTTGGATTGCCCATCTGAGCTCTGCCGATTATATACGCAATTTCAAGAGCCCTATCTAAAGGATCCTGCTGCTTATCCTAAAATTCAGGTCAAGTAGTTATGAAGCCTAAGATTTTTCTATGCTGATGATGTTATTTCTCTGTTCAATACAGATGCTGGCATATATGTTCTATTCTGTTCCTTACTTTGTGACTGCACTGTATGGCTTAGTGGTTCCTGGATGTTCCTGGATGCCTGACATCACATTGATACATGCTGGAGGTCTGGCTCAGGTACTAAGAATATTCTGTTGAGAAGGTTTACTCTTACTCAATTTTTTTTTTTTAAATGCAACAGGCTCAGTTTTCTCACATTGGTGCATCTCTTCATGCTAGAACTGCTTATGTCTACAGAGTCCCTGAAGAAGCAAAAATCCTTTTTTTAGCATTAAACATAGCATATGGAGTTCTTCCTCAGCTCTTGGCCTATCGTTGTATCTACAAACCAGAGTTCTTCATAAAAACAAAGGCAGAAGAAAAAGTGGAATAAAAATATTACTTCATGTTCCTCCTTTCTAAATTACTAACTTTTGTTATACTGGTACTGATATTTTGTCCCATTTCACTCTCTTCTCATACGTGAGTACTTAAGAATATGTACATTCTTGCTCTGCACTGTATGTGTGAGCTATATGGTATTGTGTAAATTTTTTTTGAAGGAAAATGGAAATTCTTGAGAAACAGTTTGTTTAAAGAAATATATTCAAAATCATTTGTGAATAAACTTGATCATCCATCTCAATATTGTTTGACATATAAAATAATTATAAGTGTAAAAAATTACAATTTAGTGCCAACAGTAGTGAGCATGAAATGAAACTATTCAAAAGAGAATATGGCCTGTGCATATTAAAAAATTCAAAACAGTGAATGCAGACTGGAGGAGTAACTTTTGCAAATAAGATGAATATGCTTCATTATTAAACTCAATATAAAAGGCAAATCATCAGAATATTTTTAAATGTTGTTTGAAAAATGTTTTCCCAAGGAAAGTTTATTATTTGCTGCTGTTTCAAGAAAATTACTTTTACTAAATTTTTTTGTGTGAATTTAAACAGCTAAATAGGGATCAGTAACTTTATCTCTATCCTTAATGAACATTTGTTTTATTGGTGGCTGGAAATATTTCTATTGTATTTCTGTGTATATTTTTAATAAAATTATTTTTGGCCTCTTATAAAGACAAATCTTATTAAATTTGAAACATTTCATATATACACATAAAACGCTTTTAAAGAAAATTTGTGAGTTGTATATT